TTCAAACCCCGAGGACAGCAAACCCCGCCTCCCCACGCCGCCGCCCGCTCAATCGCCGAGCGCTCCGGGTGTGAGCTCGCCCCGCGGGGAGCGGCTTGGAGCCGAGGAGGCGGCGGCAGAGGTGGTTTGGGCAGCCCCGCGCGGCGGATAGGCCCAGGCAAACAACACCCATTCCCCCTCCTCCTCGCTCAGTTCAACTCCCACTCGGCCCCGGCCACGCCCTGCCGCCACCGCCCCCTCGGGCAGCTTTCCGCTCGGCAGCCAGGCCTCGGTCGGGGGCGGGAGAGAGGCGGTGCCTCGAAGAAGGCACCGCGACCGCCGGAAACTACGAGTACCGACAGCCTTCGCGGTAGTGCCCCACCCCCTTTCTCCCACCACTCAGCGCGCGTCACCCTGGGCTCAGCCAATGGAGACAGAGCCAGGGAAAAAGGGCGCCCGGGTCCGGATGCGCCTCAGGAAAGCCATGCTCCCTGCGCGGGGGCAGCGGGCAGTTCACCCAGCGCGCCGACCTGTTGGTGGTCCGCGCGCGCCCACGTCCGCCGCTCTCGCTTGCCTGGATCAAGGGCCCTACTTTTTTCTTTAGTGGCAATTGGAGGGATTGCTGGAGGGGGTTTTTGAGTGGAGGGCGCTGGGAAATGAGTAGGGGGCGGGATATCCTGAGACAACAAGTTTGGCTGTATGGAGGGCCTACCGGCAGCGCTCCTGAGCTAGAACGCCGAGAGAAAGAGCGCCAGAGGAGCCAGGGAGGAGGAGAAGAGCTGCTAAAGGAATAACCCCGAGAAAGGGGGTGGAGAGGAGGCGGCCCCAGCGCCCCGGCCCCCGGCAGGTCGGCGGCCAATCCGCTGGGGGAAGGGGTGGAGAGTCGGAGGCTCCGGCGGAGAGAGGCCGAGGGGGGTGGGGAGTCGGCCAGGCTCGCACCGCCCTGGCCCCGCCCCCGACCCGCGCCGCCGCCCGCGCCGCGCGCCGCCGCTGTCAATCAAGGGCGAGTCAGCCGGGCTCGGGCGGAGAGAGGAGCTGCTACGCCACAGCCCAGCGGCGGCCATTCGCGGAAAAAGAGGCAGAGCCTGTGCCAGCTACAGCCTCCTCCGAGCCACCGCGGGCGGGCGGGACCGGCCTCTCCTCCCGCCTCGCCCCCACCCCCACCCACCTCTATCCCAGTGTCTCCGTCTGAGGGTTTGTCCTGTTAATGCGGGATGAGCGGTACGTATTCTCCACCCCCCTCAGTCTCCTTCTCGTGTGTGTGTGGTGGGGGGGTTTGTTGCAGATCAGAAGAAGGAGGAGGAGGAGGAGGCGGCAGCGGCAGCGGCGATGGCTACAGAAGGAGGGAAAACCTCTGAGCCAGAGAATAACAATAAAAAACCCAAAACCTCAGGCTCCCAGGTAAAAGCAAACAAATTAAAAAAATTCATCACCCCCCTCTCCTTTACCGTCCCATTTTGGGTAGGACTCTCAGCCCTCTCCTCTGGCTTTACTGGCAGCTACTTGCAGCAAAATAGGGACTCCTGGTGAAAATCAAGCAACTGGACAACAACAAATTATTATAGATCCAAGTCAAGGATTGGTGCAACTTCAAAATCAACCACAACAGCTAGAACTGGTAACAACGCAACTTGCTGGAAACGCTTGGCAACTTGTTGCCTCCACTCCTCCTGCTTCAAAAGAGAATAACGTTTCTCAACCAGCCTCTAGTTCGTCTAGTTCTTCCAGCAGTAATAACGGGAGTGCATCTCCTACAAAAACTAAATCAGGTAATTCTTCCACCCCTGGTCAATTTCAAGTCATACAAGTACAAAATCCAAGTGGTAGTGTACAGTACCAAGTAATTCCACAACTTCAGACAGTGGAAGGTCAACAAATTCAAATCAATCCAACTAGTAGTTCATCTCTACAGGATTTGCAGGGTCAAATTCAGCTCATTTCTGCAGGTAATAATCAAGCTATACTCACAGCTGCTAACAGGACAGCTTCTGGGAATATTCTTGCTCAAAACCTGGCAAATCAGACAGTTCCGGTCCAAATTAGACCTGGTGTTTCAATACCACTGCAGTTACAGACTCTTCCTGGTACTCAGGCTCAAGTTGTAACAACCCTACCAATTAACATTGGAGGAGTGACTCTAGCTTTGCCAGTGATAAACAACGTGGCTGCCGGAGGAGGGACTGGGCAGGTTGGCCAGCCTGCTGCTACTGCTGATAGTGGGACTTCCAATGGGAATCAATTAGTTTCCACACCCACCAACACCACTACTTCTGCCAGTACTATGCCAGAATCTCCCTCCTCCTCCACTACCTGCACAACCACTGCTTCAACGTCTTTGACAAGCAGTGACACATTAGTGAGCTCAGCAGATACTGGCCAGTATGCAAGCACATCAGCCAGTAGTTCTGAACGCACCATTGAAGAATCTCAAACACCTGCTGCTACTGAGTCTGAAGCCCAGAGCTCCAGTCAGCTTCAGCCTAATGGAATGCAGAATGCACAGGATCAATCAAATTCTCTTCAGCAGGTGCAAATTGTAGGCCAACCTATCTTACAGCAGATCCAGATCCAACAGCCTCAGCAACAGATCATTCAGGCTATTCCACCACAGTCGTTTCAACTCCAGTCAGGGCAGACGATTCAGACCATCCAGCAGCAGCCTTTACAGAATGTTCAACTTCAAGCAGTAAATCCGACTCAGGTGCTTATCAGGGCTCCAACTTTAACACCTTCAGGGCAAATCAGTTGGCAAACTGTACAGGTTCAGAATATTCAGAGTCTTTCAAATTTGCAAGTTCAGAATGCTGGGTTATCCCAACAATTAACCATCACCCCAGTGTCTTCAAGTGGTGGCACAACTCTTGCTCAGATTGCTCCTGTGGCTGTTGCTGGTGCCCCAATAACTTTGAATACTGCCCAGCTTGCATCAGTGCCTAACCTTCAGACAGTGAGCGTTGCCAACCTGGGTGCTGCAGGTGTTCAAGTGCAGGGAGTTCCCGTTACAATCACTAGTGTTGCAGGTAAGTTCTGACATCTTTTTAAGTACCTTTTATTACAATACTTCTTTTTTTTCTTCCTTTTTAGGTCAGCAGCAAGGACAAGATGGAGTAAAAGTCCAGCAAGCTACTATAGCTCCTGTAACTGTAGCAGTTGGAGGAATTGCTAATGCCACGATAGGTGCTGTTAGTCCTGACCAACTCACACAAGTGCATTTGCAGCAAGGCCAGCAGACTTCTGATCAAGAGGTACAACCTGGCAAGAGGCTTCGAAGAGTTGCCTGTTCCTGTCCTAATTGTAGGGAAGGAGAAGGAAGGTAAATGCTGTATTTTTCAACTGTGTCTATTTTGTAATTAATGTTCGGTTTTTGTTTTTGCTAGAGGCAGTAATGAACCAGGAAAAAAGAAGCAGCATATCTGTCATATTGAAGGATGTGGTAAAGTTTATGGCAAAACATCTCATTTACGAGCACATCTTCGCTGGCATACTGGAGAAAGACCTTTTATATGCAACTGGATGTTTTGTGGCAAAAGATTCACACGGAGTGATGAGCTCCAGAGACATAGAAGAACCCATACAGGTTAGTTGATTTTAGGACTTGTACTTTTTACTATATTATATTTTCTGCTTTTTTTCAAATACAGCAAAGCAGTTATAAAGTGAACATCATGTTTACCCTTTCACCTTTCAAAGACTGCAGCTGCTATAAATCTAATGTGTCTAAGTTTTACGTACACTTTTAATACTCTGACATATATGATTAATGGATCTACATAAAAAATGTTTTGTGTGTGTTATGAAATGTTACAATGTTGCAGAATTATAAATTTCACTTGTTTTGAGATCTGTTTGTACATATATGTATATTTGCATATATGAATTTCCTTGAACTGCTATATAATATTTTATCACATGAGTCTACCACACTATATTAATTCATTCCCATACTGTTTGAGGTTATTGCTAGGGTTTGTGTGTGCTATCACAAACTTAGTTGATGAGAACATGTGTGAGAAGTGGAATTATTGGATCATAGAGAATGTGTATGTTTGGTTTTGCTAGGTAATGGCTAAAGAGTCTCTACAGTGGCTATTTAACTAGCAGTGATTGATAGTTTCCACTTTGTGCTCACCAGTACCCAGTAGTGTCAGGCCTTGAAAGTTTTTTTCAATCTAAAATTGTTTCTTATTTTAAAAATTTGTGTTTTTCATGGTTATCCATGAGATTAAGCACCTTTCATATGTATATTAGTCATTTATGGCTTTGTTTTTTAATTCTGGTTCTCATTTTTTCTTTCAGAAGTTTTCCTTATTTATATGATTTATATGTTATACTTTTCCCTTTCAATAAAGGACTAGTGCTAGTCTTTTATCTTTGTCATACCTTTTGTCATATGGAAGTCTTACATTTTTATTTAGTCAAATATAAATCTTTTCTTTTGTCTTTTGCTTTTTGTTTATAAATTTTTCTTCTGTCCCAAGGTCATAAAGTCTCAAAAAACAATTTCTTCTAATAGCTTTAAAGTTTTATTTTTGTAAGTTTGATCTTTTATTCGCTCAAGATTCTTTTTGTTGATGGAATGAAATGAGAATACAATTTTATTTTTCTTTCATATGGAAAGCCCTTTCTTAAACAGCCCATTCTGTCTCTATTGATTGTCCTCTTTTACATAATGTCTCCTTTAAGTGTGGTTCAATTTCTGGTTTCTCTGTTTTGAAGTTTTTATCTATTTGCCAGTTCCTACACCAATGCTCTTACTATATTAATGACTGTGGTTTTATATTAAGCCTTGACTTCTTTTTGGGCAATTTTCCTTCTTTCTTTATTTTTTTTTCTTTTTTTGCCCAGAACACCTACCCTTTTCAGAATATTTAGAATTTGGGACTCAGTATTTCATTATTGAATAAATTAATTTCAATAAATTATTGAATTATACTTTATACTTTAAACCTGTACCAAGATACATGTGGGACAAAGGGAGAAATAAAACTGACATTTCTAAATCAGCTGCTATATTATAGTCAGATATTTTGAATATATTACTTCATTTGATTCTAACAACAGCAACACCGGCATAGAAATTAGCTCCATTTTAAGATTAGAAAGTAGTATCAGAAAAGAAAAAATTATGAAATCTATTAAAAATGGTAAATATAAAGTTATTTAATTTGATATACACATAAAGTAGTAATACAAATGAGTACAGATTGAGTACCCCTTGTCTGAAATGCTTGGGACTAGAAATGTTCTAGATTTCGGATTTTTTCAGATTTTGCATGTGCACAATGCAATACTTCGGGGATTCATTTTTGTTTCATATATACCTTATACATAAAGACTGAAGGTAATCTTATACAATATTTTTAATAATTTTATGTGTGAAAGTTTGTGTTAAGTACTTATGTGTGGAATTTTCTACTTGTGGGATCGTGTCAACACTCAAAAAGTTTCAGATTTTGGAGCAATTTGGATTTTAGATTTTTGTATTAGGGATGCTCACCCTGTGTTAGTATAGCGTCGCAATCCCTGAAAAAGTTAGCATTATAGTAAAGCTCTGAATTTTAATTTTAAAAAAGATAATTTGAAATCTTTCTGTATAGTATATACACCATTGACGTTGGCAAATATGATTGATTAAAAGTTAATTCCATACCAGTTGTTGATATCTGTTTTAGAAAAATACTCTGCTATTTAGGTCTGCATGAAAGGATGCAGTGTTTCCATCCTGGATTAGCAGTGGGATAAATTAGGGAAGCCAAGAAAATTTTCTACTTTGTTTGATTTGGAACCTCACATTATGATTGCTTCATTTTGTCTAAGAAATGATGAGTTGGTAAAGTCCCTCTCTCTTACACATCCACACACTTGCAGATACACAAAACAAATTTATTTAAGAATTTATATATACATATACTTCAAAACCAAATATTATGATTTGGGGCATATCTTTAAAAAAAAGATTCACACCATTATTATCTACTGGATTGACAATTCATAATCCAATATACTTTAAGCTTACTTTCAGTGGTTCAAACATCTTAAATATATCACACATAAAATTGTTTAATTAAAACAGGTTGACACTAAAAAATATTAATATCAGTATACTTAAAATTGTTACTTTTAAAGATTTAACAGAGTAACTCCTGTTTGTTAAATTTGTCTAAAAGAATATGAAAAAATATATTTTGAAATAAGTATTGATTAAGCATTTAATATGTTAAGTTGAAAGCCTTAACCATTCGTAGCAACAACTATGCTTTATTTGATGTCTAACCACTACTACAAATAGAAACTTATTGACTTGGCTATGAATGAATGGAGTTATTTGTATTCACTGCTGAAAATAGTGATCTGTTTGCTTTTTAAAAAAATTTGTAAAGGTTTTCAAAACAATATATGCATATGGTATTTAAAAATGAAATCACAGAAAAGTTTACTGTAATAAGGAGGCTCTTTGCCCCACCCCATCCTGCTTTCCAGAGAATATCATAGCTAACTATTTTAACTATTTTTGCATTTTTGTTCTTTCTAGGATGACTGTCATGTATCTAAATCATATACTTAAACACTGTTATTTATTGATCTATCAATATTTTATACTATCTATTGAGTTCTTGCATTTAGAATTAAGGATTTACTTCACTTTGCACCATCTGAAGACATTAAGATTCTTTTGAAAAACTGTATGCAGGCCAGGCATTCTCTCTTAACTCACCACTCTATTTCCAATAAAGTTAGACAATGCCTTTTCTTTTTTCTTGTATTGTTTGACTTTACCTGAAATAATCTTTAGTTATTTCAAGTTTTTAAGAACAATGTGAATTCCAGTCACATTTTCCTTTTTTCTGGAGCCTTCCATCTTTCTAATGAACATGAACAGTTTCTTCTGTAGACCTGTTCCAGGGGTATTATCTTGAGATTTCTTCCCTTCTCTGTTCGTTTTAGATCTCATATTGGTTCTCAAGATCTCGTGTTTTCATTTTTCTTGGTCTACTCTCTTCGTTGCTGGAAAACGTGCTGAAATGCTTCCTAACGAAAAGCTTGGGGAAATAAATTTGTCTAAAGGATTCTTTATTTTCTCTTTCTGCTTAATTTGGTTGTTTGGCTAATACAGTATTCTAGATTGAAAATTACATTCTCTTAAAACATTGTCACAGCTCTATTTTCTTTCATCTGTTTTATCAACAAGAGGTTTGTTATTTTTTCTTGTTTTTTTTTTCTGTAGGTGACCTGATTTCTTCCCTGCAGCTTTATTTTTATTTTGAAATAATTTTATACTTAGAGAAGAGTTGCAAAGCTAGCATAGAGTTCGCATATCATTCACCAAGCTTCCCTTATTGTAAACTTCTTGTATAACCACAGTACCTTATGAGAATTAAGAAATTAACATTGTTGCAATACTATTAATTACACTTTCCACCAATATACCTTTTCTTTTCCAGGATTCAGTCTGGAATAACACACTGCATTTGTTTGTCATGTTTCCTTAGTCTCCTGCAATCTGTGACTTTTCCTAGTCCTTTCCTTGTCTTTTATCACCTGGACACATTTGAAAGTGGTTTTGGTATTTTTAGAATGTCTGTCACATTGGGTTTGTCTAATGTTTTCTAATGATTAGAGTAAGATTGTGAATTGTCATGAGAAGAATAGCACATTAGTGTCTTTCTCTTATCATATAAGAGGAAGTATGTAATGTGATTATCTCATTATTGGTGATGTTAACCCTGATGTATTGGTTAATGTAGGGTGTGCCACATTTCTTCACTGTAAAGTTACAGTTTCTCTCTTTCCATATTGTTTGTTAGAAGCAAGTCACTAAGTTCAGTCGACATTCAGGGGGAAGAGAACTAAGCTTCACCTCCTGAAGGGAGAAGTATCGAAGAATTTGTGGACATATGTTAAAACCACCACAATAATTACTATTTTAGAGGAGTTTGGGGGGCTTTTTTACAAATAAAATACTAAAGCTTCACTTTTAGCATTCCTCAGTGGATCTTGCCTGCAGCAGTTATTACTGTGATGTTTGAAAGGTCATTTTCAATTTTCCTTGTTCTTTGTACCACTTATACTTTCTTCTCCAATTATTTATGCAATCATTTATTTACATTGGTATGGTCTCATGAGTAGTTCTTTTGTTCTTTGGGTTATAATTCAATACTATCATTTTCTTGCTCAAATTGTTTCACCTTTGGCCATTGGAAGGTCTTTCACATTAGTTCCTGTGTCTTCTTGAAGTGCCCCTGTTTTGTTTTTAACGCTAAGGGCGCCTTTTAATCTGTGGTGTGCTGCTAATTTCATAATGCTGTATCTGAGAATAGATTTTTATTTGTTGTGCTAATGACTTGTACTCTGGGTCACCTCTCTCCCTCTCTCTCTCTTTCTCTGTCTCTCTCTCTCTGTCTCTCTGGGCTCTTAGTAGACATATTTTGGAATCTCTAGGGTTTTTTTTTTTTTTTTGGTCTTACAGTTTTTCTCTTATATCTTTTGTCTCATTACCATTTTATTTTCCATGAAATTTTTTAAGTTTACTTTCAGATATTTCTATTGAATTGCATTTTAATTTCCAATAGTGTATTCCATCATTGTTGGTGGGTTTTGTTTTGTTTTACTGCATTTTGTTCTCATTGTATGGATGCAGGTGCTTGCTGAAATTATCTCAGTTTTTTAATCTAGAATTTTATGTTTCCTCCAGGATGATTTTTTTGTCTGTATCTTTTTCCAGTGTTGTAGGCGTTCCTGAATTGTCCAGTGATTCTTTGTTTTTGTTCAAGTTGATGATGATGATGATGATGATGGTGGTGGTGGTGGTGGTGGTGGTGGTGGTGGTGGTCATGGTGGTGATTTGATGAAATCTTAAGTGAAAGATTTTGAAAACTTTATGAGCTAGTGGCGTTTTGTTTTGGTTTTTTTGAGACAGGGTCTCTGTCTGTCACCAGGCTGGAGTTCACTGGCACGATCACAGCTCACTGCAACCTCCTCCACCTCCCAGGCTCAAGTGATCCTCACACCTCAGCCTCCCGAGTAGCTGGGACCACAGGTGCATGCCACCACACCTGGCTAATTTTTCTATTTTTTGCAGAGACAGATTTTTCTCAGTGTTGCCCAGGCTGGTGTTGAACTCCTGAGCTCAAGCAATCCATCCTCCTCAGCCTCCTGGAGTGTTGGGATTATAGGTGTGAGCCACTGCCTCTGCCAAGCTAGTGGCTTTTATTTTAGGTAACTGGGTGGAACACTGTGTTACACTGGAAGATGCCTAATTACCAAAATACAATAATATGCTGTGCAACCATGTTTTTTTAAGATACAAATCTTTAATATTAACATTTTGCCCCAATTTTTTGATAGTAGTTATAGTCTATGTATGGACTTTAATTTTGTTTTATGTTCCATGTCTCCCTCCCAGCAGAAGACATTGACTGTCTTCTAGAACATATTCTCTTCCTTGACAATTTATTTTCTAGTTTGCAGACATTTGATATAATCATTGTTTTGCTGATGGACTTCCTTTCCTTTTTTTTTTTTTTTGTTATTGTAGATTTAACCCTTTTATGCCTTTACTATTATTTTAATGGGTGTCTCAGTGGGGAGAATAAACAAACACATGTAATCATGCTGCTCTCTTAAACTTTAAAGGGTTACATTTAGCCAGGTGCAGTAGTGCACACCTATAGTCCCAGCTACTCAGGAGGCTGAGGCGGGAGAACTGCTTGTGCTAGGAGTTCGAGGCTATAGTGCCTATGATCCCGTGAATAGCCACTGCACTCCAGCCTGGGCAATATAACAAGACCCCGTCTCTTAAAAAAAAAATACTGATAACTTGGAAATACTATAATGATACAACTAAATGGATAATGTCTATAATAACGATGTCATATAGATATGCACACTTTTATGTTACATGTGTTAATATAGTGTACTTTGTGAATATTTTATTGTAGATACTTTGCCTACTTACTGGACTGTTTTATTTGCCATTCATAATCCACTTAGAAGTAAGGCAATCTAGGGATGATTTTTAGCAACTAGTGTTATAGGGATCTTTAACCAGATCTCAAATTCTTTTTCACCAGCTAAGAAAAAATCCTTTTCAAAAGAGCCCCTAAAAAGTCTTGTGCAACTGCAGTATAGGTTCTTTATAATATATGACGACTTAGTGTTTTAGCCAAGATACAATTTTATATAAAGTTAAATGTATTTATAATTGTATCAATAATTATAAGCTTAAGTGGAAATGAAACAGATTCTGTAAAATTCATTTGGGAATGAAACTTCAATTTTTTTAACAAAATAAGGAATATTTGATCAAAACAGATGAAACAGAAAACTCCATCAATTTCGTTGAAGTTTTCTCACAGAATTTTGTTGTTGTTGTTGTTGCTGAGACCATGTCACCCAGGCCAGAACGCAGTGATGTGATCATAGCTCACGGCAGCCTTGACCTCCTGGGCTCAAGCAGTCCTCCCACCTCAGCTGCCTGAGTAGCTGGGACTTGCAGGCCTACACCACTACACCTAGCTAATTTTTTTTTTTTTTTAAAGGTGGGTTTTTGCTATGTTGCCCAGGCTGGTCTTTTTTTCTTTTTTCTTTTTTTTTTTTTTTTTTTTTTTTGAGATGGAGTCTCGCTCTGTCACCCAGGCTGGAGTGCAGTGGCATGATCTTGGCTCACTGCAAGCTCCGCCTCCTGGGTTCATGCCATTCTCCTGCCTCAGCCTCCCGAGTAGCTGGGACTACAGGCGCCCGCCACCACACCCGGCTAATTTTTTGTATTTTTAGTAGAGATGGGGTTTCACTGTGTTAGCCAGGATGATCTCAATCTCCTGACCTTGGATCCACCCGCCTCGGCCTCCCAAAGTGCTGGGATTACAGGCGTGAGCCACTGTGCCCAGCCCCAGGCTGGCGTTAAACTCCTATCCTCAAGTGATCCTCCCACCTCAGCCTCTCAAAGTGCTGGGATTATAGGTGTGAGCCACAGTGCCCAGCCCCAGAATTTTCTTATATAAATGTTTTAATTAGTATGTGAAACATCAAAACTGTTGCCCTTTGTGTCCACTGTTGGCCAGAATGGACCAAGTTATCTACAACTTGTCTGTTCCATTGACTACACTAAAAACTCTGGACAAGTTTACTTATTTGTTTTCTTAAGTATCTAAATGAGGACAATGAAAAGCAAACTATAGCAGGCAATTGAGAAATGAAGTGAAAACTTGAATTTGAATAACAGTGTATCATATGTGTTCATTTCATAGAGATCTTTTTCCCTCCTTTGTCTCCCAGGTTTAACCCTGCGGGCACTGCATAGCAGGTGCAGGTAGCAAACAATCTAAGAGAAACCTCTTGTATCTAACCAGAAAAGCAAGAAAAGGGGCCTTTTGCTCCAAAACCAGTTCCATTTGCAGATTACACTGAAATAGTAGCAGCTTAGGCACCAAAAAATCTCTAGAAAATACCCATATCTCTGGCTAGGGGAACTAGAAAATAGAGTCTGTTTTCCAAGAAATCTGAGGTAAATCAACATCATTTTTCTGTCTTGCCACTTCTACTCTGAAGGTGGTCCCAGTCGTGGTGTAAGTGCAGAACATTATGGGAGCCCCCAGTAACTTGGCTTTTCTAGCCGGAGGAACTAGAAGGTGAGACAACTGGAGGTTGGAAAGGCATAGGGGAAATTTTGAGAGCGATATAAAAGATGCTTCCTAATTCTGTGTGTAGATCAAAAGAAGTCCTGGGTTCAACCTTGCACTGGGCTCAACCTTGAGCATTGCATGCACAGCACAGACACAAAGAACCACAGCAAAGGCCTCAAGAACTAAACATCTTAAAAACCACCATCCAATTCCCAGCATGTGCTGAGCAGAGACAAAAAGCATAACAAAGCCTTTGAAAAGTGAATTAATGTTGGAACTGCTGCTCAAAGAGGGCAAGATGGAACTTTTAGTCTGAACCTAAACGGGTTGAGTGCCTGCTAAAACAAAAACATTTTCCAGAGAATTTTTAACAGGGCCTAAAGTCTCTGCAATATAATGTCCAAAATGTCCGGGATACAGTCCAAAATTACTCAACATACTATGAGCCACGTAAAGCTGACTTTTTATTAAGAGAGAAGATAACAGATGTCAAGATGATCTAGATTTCGGAATTATCAGATAAGACCTTTAAAGCAGCTCTTATAGCCATGATCCATGGACTAAAGATAAGCGTGACTGAAATCAATGGAAAGGCAGAAGTTTTTAGCAGAGAAATCTGCTATAAAAACTATAAAAAAGAACTAAATAGAAATTTTAGATTTAGAAAAATACAATATTAAAAGTAAGTTTATCAGATGCTCAGTAGCTAAGTGGAGATAATAGAGGAAAGAGTCAGTGAGATTGAAGATAGACCACTGGAAATTATAAAATCTGAAGAATTGAAAGGAAGAAGATTGGGGAGTCAGAAAAAACTGGATTGCAGGGATCTGTGGGACAATAATAAAAGGTCTTAAATTTGTGTCATTGGTCTCCCAGAAGGAAAGGAAAAATACTGCTGTAAGACAAAATTTGAAGAAATAATGGCTGGGACTTCCCATGTTAGGTATAATAGGTTCAGGAAGTTCGTTGAATCCCAAGCAGAAACTAAAAGAAAACAATATCATATTGTAATCAATCTGCTGTAAATCAAAGATAAAAAATCTTGAAAGAAGCCAGAAGAGAAGGACACATTATATACCGGGGAACAAAAATTCAAATTATGGCGGATTTCTTCTTAGAAACTATGGAGGACAGAGAAAGAAAAGAACTATCAACTATCAACTCACCATTTTATGTCCAAGGAAAATATCCTCAAAACAGTATAGTAACAAGAGCAAAGTAAAGATACTTCCAAAGGAAAACTAAGAGAATTTGCTGCTATCAGATCTGCCTCAATAGAAATGCCAAGGAAGTTCTTCAAGGTAAAATTAATTATACCAGAGAGAAATTTGAAATTGAATAATGAAGGAAGGGCAAAAAATAAAAATAAATCGTCTTTTCTGTTTTCTCAGCCACTTGCCAAAAGAAATGCTAAATACCTGGGTAAATAGAGCAGACTGTTTTTCCTCTGCTGAAATTCTTTAACATATGTCTATTTACAGTTAAAAAAAATTAACATTGTCTTGTAGATAGTCATTGTATGTTGATGTAATACATATGGCCAATATAACAGAAAGGGAGGGTAAGGAAGCCAATAGTTAAAAAGCTGCTTTGTTTTACTCTGATAATATAGAAGTTGTTATATATATTTTGAAAAGTTAGATATATACCAACCACTACAGAGAGGGTGGGTGGAGATACTCCCCTAAATGTCTCCTATATATAGGACTGATAATTATTATAGACTTTAATAATTTTGTAAATTAAATGAGAATACTAAACAACATTCAAATATAGGTTGATAATCTCTAATTCACAGCGCTCCAAAATCTGAAACTTTTTCAGCACCAGCAGGACGCTCAAAAGAAATAGTCATTGGAGTGTGTTGTTTTTCAGTTTAGGATGCTCAGTCAGTATGTATTCTGCAAATATTCAAAAATCTGGGAAAAAAATCCAAAATCTGAAACACTTATAGGCCCAAGCATTTCAGATAAGGGATACTTGACTGTCATCTGAAAAAAATGGAGAAAAGGGAAAATAGAAGCATGAAAAACAGACAATTTAAAAACAGATGATAAAATGATAGACTTAAAATCTAATCAAATCAATCATTACACTAAATGCAAGTGGTATAAATTATACTAATCCAAAGGGAGATACTGTCCAATGACATTTTTTAAAAAGGATCCAGCTGTATACTCTGGATAAAGAGAGTATCTGAATAACACTCCACTTTAAAGAATATCCCAGCAGAATGTGTATTTTATTCAAGAGCACATGGAACATTCACAGAGGTAGACCATATTCTGGACCATGAAACACTCCTTAACAAATTTGAAATAAGAATCAGACTGGCATGGTGGCTCATGCCTGTAATCCCAGCACTTTGGGAGGCCAAGACAGGTGGATCACCTGAGATCAGGAGTTTGAGACCAGCCTGGCCAACATGGTGAAACCCCACCTCTACTAAAAATACAAAAATTAGCTAGGCATGGTGGCATGTGCCTGTAGTTCCAGCTAATTGGAAGGCTGAGACAGGAGAATTTCTGGAACCCTGGAGGTGGAGGTTGCGGTGAGCTGAGATTGCACCATTGCACTCCAGCCTGGACGACAGAGTGAGATTCCATGTGAAAAAAAAAAAAATCATACGAAGTATGTTCTCACATCATTAAGCTAGAAATCAAATAACAAAAATATCTAGGAAATCCCTAAATATCTAGAAATCAAACAACACATGGGCCAAGAAAAAGTTTCAAGGGAAATTAGAAAATATTTCCAATTAAATGAAAATACACCATAAAATTTGTGGGATGCAGGTAAAGCAGTGCTTAGAGGAAATTCGTAGCATTAAATGCTTTTACTGGTAAAAAAAGAAAGGTCCTCAGTCAATAGTCTAAACTTCCACCTTAGGAAACTACAAAATGAAGAGCCAATTAAATTCAAAATAAGAAGTTGGGAAATAATAAAGAGTAGAAATAAAAAGAATGCTATGCATAACTCTACAACCTAAATTTGAGGACTTAGATAAAATGGAACAACTCCTTGAAAGATACAAGCTACCAACACTGGCTCAAGAAGAGATAGATAGCATGAATGCTCCTATATCTGTTAAAGAAATTGGATTTGTAATTTTAAACTTTTGACAAAAGAAAACTCTGGGCCCGTATGGTTTCATTGACAAATTCTACCATTTAAGGAATAAATAATACCAAATTCTACAATTTCTTTCAGAAAATAAGGAACACTTCTCAACTTATTCTATGAGGCTCACATTATCATGATACCAAAGAAAAAAACTTAGACCAATATCGTAAGTATAGTTGTCAAAATTTTCAACAAAATACTAGCAAATCCAGCAATATATAAAAAGGATAATGCATTGTTACGTAGTACAGTTTATTCCAAGAATGAAAAGCTGTTTGAATATTTGAAAAAGTCAATGTAATTCACTAATAATGACAAAAGAAAAAAAATCACATGACAGCAAACACACAATAAATATTTGGCAAAATTCTGCATATATTTCTGTAAAAATTCTCAGCAAACTGAGTTGAAGGAAACATCATTAACTGGGTAAAGGGCATTTGCTAGAAATCTGCAGTTAACATCATTCTTAATGATGAAGGACCTTTTGCTTCCCTGTGGAATCAGGAACAAGGTAAAGACATCTGATTTTACCATTCTTATTCACCATAGTACTGGAATTTCTACCCAGTGCAGTAAAGCAGGAAAATGTCATAAAAGACATACAGATTCTAATAGAAGAAATAAAACTATCTTTATTTGCAGACACCAGGTTGTCTGTATAGCAAATCCGTGGTGCCTACCAAAAAGCTTTTTGAACTAGTGAGTTTGGCAAGGTTGCCAGATACAGGATAAATGTACAACAGTGAATTGTATTTCTACATCCTAGCAGTGAATAACGGGATATAAGTAGTTTATAAAAAGAGTGCCATTTGTAATATGATGAAAACAGTGAAACATTTTGCCATAAATCTAACAAAATATATGCAAGACATGTAAGCTAAAAACTAAAACATTGATGAAAGAATGCAATGAAGAACTACATTAATGCAGAGATACACATTGTATTCAAGGATTGGATGGCCCAATATTGTTTCCATGTAATTTCTCCCCAAACATATCTGCAGATTCAGTATAATCCTTCTCATAATTCCAGCAGCATTTTTATAGATAACAAGCTGATTCTAAAATTATATGAAAGGCAAAGCAATTAGAATAGCCAAAACAGTTTCAAAAATAACATAATTGGCTGATTTACACTGCATAATTTTAGGTGTTCCTGTAAAGCTACACTAATCAACACTGTGTAGTTTTGAAGGACACATGGATAAGTAAGACAGAATATAGAGTCCAGAAATTCCCCTCCACACACAGGGTGCAAAAACAGTTCAGTAAAGAAAAAGTAGCGTTTTCAATAAATTGTATAGAAGAATTAGCCATATGCAAAACCTTTAACCTACATATCTCAAGTCTTTTACAAAAACTAACTCCAAGTGATTCAGAGACTTAAATCCAAAACCTAAAACAACAAAGCTTTTTGAATAAAATATAGGACAAAATCTTTGCAGCCTTGAGATAGGCTACGAGTGCTTTAACACAACTCCGAAAGTGTAATCCATAAAAGAAAAAATCAGTAAATAGGACTTGATGAAAACTAAAAACTTTTGCTCTGTGATGGATCCTGTTAAGAGAATGAAAACTCTTAACAGATACAGATACAGACTGGGAGAAAGTGTTTGAAAATCACATACCTGACAAAGTGCTTTTATGCTGAACACCTTAAGAAGTTTTAAACTCAGTGTAAACAAATTTAACAGTTTTTTTTTTTTAAATGAGCAAAGGATTTGACACTTCACCAGAGAACATATGTATGTGACGGAAAAGTGCATGAAAAGATGTCTGATATCATCTATTAGGGAAATGGAAAATAAAACCATAATGCAATACTACTGTACACCTATTAGAATGGCTAAAATCAAAAGCAAGAACCATGAGAACATGGTAACTGCAAGTACTGGTGAGGATGCAGAGCAATTGGAATTCTCATATATTGCTGGTGGGAATGCAAAATGACACACTGCCTTTGGAAACTAGTTTGGCATTTTCTTATAAACATGCAATTACCATATGATCTAGCAAATCTACTTCTGAGTATTTACCCAAGAGAAGTAAGAACTGTGTTCACACAAAAAAAGCTGTGAGTGTGCATGTGTGTGTGTGTGGCAGATTTATTTATTTATTACTCAAAATTGGAAGTAACCCAAATGTCCTTCAGCTGGTGAATGGATAAAAATATCCATACATTGGAGTACTACTCCCCAACATAAAGGAATGAATTATTAATAAACAGCCACATGGATGAAACTCAGATGCATTATGCTAAGTGAAAGATTTCAGAATCAAAAGACTGCATAATATATGATATCATTTATGTGATATTCTGGAAAAATCAAAACTATAAGGACAGAGAACAGATTTGTGTTTTCTAGGGCATAAGCAAGGAGGAGGGAGAGTTCAACTACAAAGAGACACTACAAAGGAATTTTTGGAAGTGATAGCAACTCTTCTGTGTGTTTATTTTGGTGGCGATTATGTGACTGAATGCATTTGTCAAAACTCATAGAACTCTATACCAAAAAAATGAATTTTACTGTATATAAATTAAAACATAAATGTTAAAAAAGTGGAGACAAACTCATTTTGAGAGACTACAGTGTAAAAAGGGAGAGAGATTTACTATTTTATATTTTAAGAATTCAGAACAGTTTTCTGTTAAGCCTCATGTGCATGCCTCAGTATCAGGCAAACACTTCTGTTAACTCTGCCAAGGATAATAGGATTTAGAGCCAAAGGGACTCCTGAAAATTATTTTGTGCAACCCCATCATTTCATAAATAAGTAAACTGAAGGCTCAAGAGGCTAATTGTCTTCCAAGGCTCTAAATGTAGTTACTCTTGCTGCTTTCTAGATTTTCTCTTTGTCTTTGTCTTTCAGCAGTTTGATTATAATGTGACTCGATGTGACTCTCTGCATTTAACCTACTCGGAGTTCATTGAGCTTCTTGGATATGCAGATTATTATTTATTTATTTTTTTTTCAAATTGGGGAAGTTTTTACCTATTTTTCAAATATTCTTTCTTTAAACACCTTGGAACTAATGAGTCTCTCAGCCTGTGCTGAAAGGTTCTGTGTGCATGTTGCAGCTTGCCTTCAGCACTCAGCCAGTCATTTGACATCTCTGCCTTAGCCTTCACTTTCTGCTTACCTAGAGCCTCAGGATTAGGCACAGATTAGTTAGGGCCTTCTCATGCTATTCTGAGCAGGCTCACAGCACTAAACGTGTGTGACCTTCTAAACATGTATGACCTTCTAGATTCCTGTGTATATGTCACAGGTTTTTAAAGCTCTTCTGAATCTCTTAGCTCTCAGCTAGCTTTTCCTTTAAAGCCTTTTGGTTAGTCTATTGTTTGTCCCAATTATTATCCCCTGTCTTGGGCATCCATGAAGTTAAAATACTTGCTTCTAATTGTTTTAGACAAACACATGCCCTGCCTTACATCTGGGAGAAGGCATTTCTCATGGGGCTACTTCACAGAGTCAGATTAAATATGACAGTTTTATAAGTGGAGTCTTCAGGGAATGATTATTTGGGAATTAGGCTTTGAAAGAGCCTCAGCTGTGTTCCACCCCCTCTAGTGGCTGCCAGATGGTGCCAAGAATTCAGGCTGTTATTTTTCAAGGCTGCCACAGAGGTGGGGAGTGGAAAATGAGACTAGTAAGTTAAAATACTACAAAGCTTGCTGTTCTTACAGAAATTCAGCCATTTTTCTTGAATAAACACTTCCATGGATTGCTGCAAGCCTTGATTAATTGCCAGAATCTGAAATGGTTGCTTTTGACAGTTTTTTTCCCATAGGTTTTTGTTGCTTTTATGGAAGAGCAAAGTTTTGGAGGTTCTTCACCATGGTCAGTGACATCATTTCTTGGTTTTGCTCTTGCCCCCTCTTTCTTTCTGAAGCATCATAAGGATTAGAATGATCCTTGTGTTGATGAGTTCTCTTTGTGACATGTTGAATGATGCTGTCTGTGGCACATCCAGGAAATGTCTAATTCACAGCTGAGTTTCGGAATCTGGATCTTGATGTAGTCATCTATTTATAGATGATAGTTAAAACAAAGTGGATTAAATAGCCTAAATAAAGCATTTATAATGAAATAACCAAAGAGCTTCTATATTTGAGTTGATAATTG